GAGTAACGGTTTGGCAGGCGCCTGGATTTTCTGTGCGTGAGCTCCGGATCCAGGACAGCTGAGCTAACCCAGAGGCAAAGGCAGGACCCTCGCGGGTGGAGTGGGGGACGTGGTTAGTTTTCAGTTAACATTGAATTCTACCGGGAAGAGAGGAAATGAGGCCAGCCGATTGCGCTAGTCGTTGCTGTGCTGGCTCTTCAGCACGCACAGCAACTTTTCACCAGGGACAGATGCTGCTTCATAAAGAGTACGATCTCGTTAGCAAAGAAACCGCCCTCCCACGTTTCAATCTTTCCTCAGCAGTCTCCCACCTCCAGGCGTAACCCTAAATGAGAGGTACGGACAGTCTCTGTAACCACCAAAATCTTAACACGCAGTGCGAGAAACTACAAGTCCCAGGATGCAGGGCTGCCTCGGTCCCAACGCCGACGGTATCCACCAGAGAAACTACAAATCCCAGAATGCAGTGCTCTCTCGGACTCCCGAGAGCCTCTCTAAGGATGCGTCTTTACAGCAATTGGATCAGGGTCTGCGCTGCATGCTGGGAATCCAGAAGAGCTAGACTCGGATTGGTCGAAATTTGCCGGTTGCGTTCATAGGCTGGCCTACTATAGGGGAAAAGAGTAGGGCGCTACGCCCTACCTCCAGACGGAAGTGAGCGACACACTCTGCGTCCTCGCCTCACCAGGTACGGATCTCCCGCGCGTCGCCGAAAGCGGCTCTGACCCAGCGGAAGTAATTCTTTCGACTGCCCCGGAACCCACCGGAGCAGGCAGCTGGGGGTGGGGGGGCGGCCCTGGGATAGGGGCTGTGGCAGTACGCGGGGACCCGGCTGCGGTGGCTGCGGGACTGACGAGTGAGTCTCGGGCTGGGGCGGAAACGGAGCTCCGGGTAAGGGTGGAGGGCGAGGGAGGCCGAGACGGGACGAGCTCGCAATCCCACTTCCCACCCCTTCCCTTCTAGGCGGGGAAGGAACGGAAGCTGTTAACCTCCTTGGGCCTCCCCAGCCCCTAGTTTGGGGGAGGGGAGAAGAGGGCGGCGGGACCTTTCCTGGCGCCGCTCGGTGGGTTTGGAAAGAGGTGGAAGGAGGGGCAGCTCATTTACATTATAATCATGTTGAAACGTAGCAGTTTACATGTGGATTTATTCATTCTGGAGATACAATGGCAAGGAAACAGCTGTGGTACGTACTATAATGGATATTTATTGTTTCTTAGTGACTGGGATGGGGTGTCTAATTTTGGTAGGATCATCAGGGAAGGAAGACCTCTCTGAGGAGTTGATGTTTTACCTGGAGACCTAAATGATGAGGATTTAAAAGCTTTTCGGACAACAGCAATTACAAATGCAAAGACCTTGAGGTAAGAGTGAACTTGACCGATTTCGAGGAATATTCTGAGATTTTTGTTTTGTTTTTTGAGACAGAGTCTTGCTGTGTGGCCCAGGCTGGAGTGCCCGGCTGGTCTCAAATTCCTGACCTCAAGTGATCTCCCTCCCAAAGTGTTGCGATTGCAGGTGTGAGCCACTGCACCTGGCTGCTGAGAAATCTTTGCCTACAGTGAGGGTATGAAAATAATTTGTTTTCTTCTAGTAGCCTTAATCTTAATATGATATTGTTATATTTTCAGGAAACTACTAAAGTTCCTGGGGAAGCAAAGTAGAATTTCATAAGAACAAAATGGGTAAGCTAAAGATAATTAATTTTGTGTTTTAACAAAAATTGTTTCACTACTTACTTTACTTTAGATGGAGAGGAGAAAACCTATGGTGGCTGTGAAGGACCTGATGCCATGTATGTCAAATTGATATCATCTGATGGCCATGAATTTATTGTAAAAAGAGAACATGCATTAACATCAGGCACGATAAAAGCCATGTTGAGTGGCCCAGGTAAGCACAGTTCTGTCTTTTTCTTCATATATCCAATAACATACATAATTCTTTTGTTTTACAGGTCAGTTTGCTGAGAACGAAACCAATGAGGTCAATTTTAGAGAGATACCTTCACATGTGCTATCGAAAGTATGCATGTATTTTACGTACAAGGTTCGCTACACTAACAGCTCCACCGAGATTCCTGAATTCCCAATTGCACCTGAAATTGCACTGGAACTGCTGATGGCTGCGAACTTCTTAGATTGTTAAATAAAATAAATTATAATAAACTGTTAACTCTTTTCAGTATTTAATACCTGTAGTTCAGTTAGTAACTTTTTCATATATAGCATGTTGCCTGTATGCAGTTGAACTATATAAAGTTCATTGCAAAGCAGATTATCTTGTTTTTTTGCATAGCAATCAAAGTTGAAATTTGTTTGCTACATCAACAAATTAAGGACATTTTCACAAACTGAGAAATAAACAAATATGCCAATTCGTAGGTGGTTTTGCCTTATCCTTTGAATGTGACTTAAAATCAGCAATGATGATATAGTAAATACTGAAATTTAGGTGTAAATCAATACGTTCTACAGGGAAATAATGAGGCTAAGTATTTTTATGTTTTTAGTGGTTTTTTAGAAACCTAATCTTATAGCCGCCATTAGCATTACTAGAGTTATGCAAATAATTGCATTATAAACATGTTTATAACTTAGCCAAAACATTGATTTTTATAACTCTCCAAGTATGAGTTGAAATTTCTTATGTCTTTTGATAAACTGCAGTATTCTTTAAGTGTACTTTGTCCTTTTGTTTATTGCTACAATTTAAGAACTTTATTTAAAAACAATTTTGGAAGGTTACTAGGTACAGCTTTTGCAGAAGAAACTGAACTGTAGCCAGATGGTCAGCAAGTAAACTACATGACTTAGAGTTCTTGTGCATTATACATTTTGGGTAATTCAAAGTACTGTATTTGCATTGACTATAAAGCGTCGTTTGCAATATTTATTCTTCCTTCATAGTCCCTTGTTGTGATTATACTTCCAGTTGTTTAAATGTATTTTAAAAGACTCACTATTAACTTTATTCAGATCTTAAAAGCTACACCTTTTTGAACTATTCCAGTCTTTCTCCATCCAATTAGAATGTTATGGAATAACATGTGAAGAGATACAGTGAAAATCATATTATAATGCATTGAAGATATCCTACATGAATTATCTTCTATTAAAATATGTCCCAATAAATATACCCATAATCAGTGGGTCTTCTACTGAAATCAAGCTCATTCAGCTTTTCTATTAAGCAGCCAAAAAATTTTTTGAAAAAATATGACAGCATCATTCCTTATGCATGGGGAAAGAAGCACTGGAGATGGGTTTAGTATTGTCTTTATCTCAGAGGTGGAACAAAGTTGTCATTATAGGGTCTATAAACTTAAGTCTCCAGCTTATTTGAGACTGGCTTAATATGGCTGAGCCCGGTGGCTCATGCCTGTAATCCCAGCACTTTCAGAGGACGAGGCGGGTAGATCACTTGAGGCCAGGAGTTTGAGACCAGCCTGGCCACCATGGCAAAACCCCATCTCTACCAAAAATGCAAAAATTAGCTAGGCCATGGTGGCACACGCCTGTAATCCCAGCTACTTGTGAGGCTGAGGCATGAGAATCGCTTGAACCTGGGAGGTGGAGGTGGCAGTGAGCCGAGATCGCACCACTGCACTCCAGCCTGGGTGACAGAGCGAGACTGTCTCAAAAAAAAAAAAAAAAAAAAAAAAGACTGGCCTAATATGGACCAGCTTTTC